GCAGGCACCTGCCACCATGGCTGGCTAAATTTTGTATTTTTAGTAGAGACAGGGTTTCACCATGTTGGCCAGGCTGGTCTCCAACTCCTGACCTCAGGTGATCCACCTGCCTCGGCCTCCCAAAGTGCTGGGCGTGAGCCACCATGCCCGGCCTGACACTTATCTTTTATATCTATATATTTTTTTCTTTGTTGAGACGGAGTCTCACTGTGTCGCCCAGGCTGGAGTGCAGTGGTGTGATCTTGGCTCACCGAAACCTCTGCCTCCCAGGTTCAAGTGATTCTCGTGCCTCAGCCTCCGGAGCAGCTGGGATTACAGGCGTGAGCCACCATGACTGGCCTAAAACACCTACCTTTTATTTTTTAAAAAACCAACACATTATCAGTACTTCATGCCAGACACCATTCTAGGAAATTAACTCCTCTGACTTTCACATCAATCCCATGGGTAGCTGTTATTTACAGATGAGGAAACTGAGGCACAGAGGTAAAACAACTTTGCTGAGGTCACCTTGCTGCTAAGTGACACAGCTGGCATCTAGTGCAGCAGGCTGGCTCCAAGTCTATGCCCCTCACCCCTCAGACGCTGCTCACCAAGCCGGAGGGGCTGTGGGAGCGAGTTAGAACACGGGACGCCCCTGGCAGCAGCGCCCTGCGTGTTAAAGCGCCGCGGAGGAAGCTGTATTGTCGCGGTACGCAGGAAGGCAGGGGCAGCACCTCCCTCTTCAAGAACGAGCATCTGAGCTTTTGGGGGAAACCTGTAGCTCCCCGAATGCCATCCACAGAGCCCCCCTCAGTCGGCCTCCCCTGAGGCACCAAGGCTGGCGGAAGCAGTCACCTGTCCATCTCCCCCACTTCTCACAGAGGAAATCCTGGGTGGTGCCGGGCAATGAGTCAGGGCTGAGGACCAGGACAGAGGTTGGGTGGGGCGTCTCAGCATTCCTCCAACGGGCAGGTCTCAGCGCTCCTCCCCCTGCTCCGCTCCTCTGCAGGGCCCAGGCGCCCTTGGCCTTAGGACCCAACTTCTCTTACCGCCATGGAGTTCGACCTGGGAGCAGGTGAGCTCCTGGGGAGTGTGGACTGGAGGTGCGCCTGCACCAACCACCCAACTTCTCTCCACAGCCCTGGAGCCCACCTCCCAGAAGCCCGGTGTGGGGGCGGGCCACGGGGGAGATCCCAAGCTCAGTCCCCACAAAGTTCAGGGCCGGTCGGAGGCAGGGGCAGGTCCGGGTCCAAAGGTAAGTCGCCTCATCACCGGCTGCGGAGGGGCGGGTTGCCCCTGACCCCAGGGTCCTGCCTTAGGCCTCCAACTTCAGGGGGCTGGGTAAGGGGCGCCGCCTCACTGCCGCACCTCCATCCAGCAAGGACACCACAGCTCTTCCGACTCCAGCAGCAGCTCCAGCGATTCGGACACGGATGTGAAGGTAAGGGGCTCTCGCCAGCGTCCCCAAGCACGCTTCTCTCCCATCCCTGCCCTCGGCCCCACAGTCCCACGCTGCTGGCTCCAAGCAGCACGAGAGCATCCCGGGCAAGGCCAAGAAGCCCAAAGTGAAGAAGAAGGAGAAGGGCAAGAAGGAGAAGGGCAAGAAGAAGGAGGCTCCCCACTGAAGGGCCCTGGACAGGGCTCATTAAACCTTCCTCTCTGCCTTCTGCGACTGGTCAGCGTGGTGCCTACTCTGGCC